ACATGTTTTCCAGAGTGATTGTACCATTTTCCATTTCCAAAAGCTGTGCATAAGCATTCCAGTCGCTCCACATCCTCAGCGACACTTGGTCTGGGCGGTTTTTAAATGTCAAGTATTCTGCTAGGTATGGGGTCCTATCTTCGCGGTTTAAGTCTGCATTTCTCTAATGGGCAGTGGTGGGACACGTTGTGTACTTGTCACAAGTATATCTTTGGTGATGTGTCTATTCATATCTTTTGCACATTAAAAATTTTGTTGTTTTCTGGGCGTGGTGGCTCACACCTGTAGTCCCAGCACTTTGGGAGGCTAGACCCGCCTGGGCAACTTGGCGAAACCTCGTCTCTTCAAAGAATAAAAAAATTAGCCGGGTGTGGTGACGCATGCCTGTAGTCCCAGCTTCTTGGGAAGCTGAGGTGGGAGGATCACTTGAGCCCAGATGTCGAGGCAGTGGGTTGTGATAGTGCCACTGCACTCCATCCTGGTGACAGAGTAGGACCCTGTCTCAGAAGAAAAAAAAATTGTTGTTACTTGGATTTTTAAAATATTTTCTCGATAGAAGTCCTTTATTAGGTATATGATTTGCAAAACTTAGTAGTGATTTATCTTTTCATCCTCTGACCAGTTTTCAAAAAGCAGAAATTCCTGAAGTCCATTTATCATTATTTTTCTTTTATGGGTCCTGCTTTTGTGCTTATATCTAAAAAATCACTGCCTAACCTTGGGCATGTGGAAGCACAGTTGGTTTTTGTATGTTGCCCTTATATCCAACAACCATCCTGAATGCGTTTGTTATGGTAGCTTTTCTTTAGTAGATTTCACCAGATTTTCTGCATAGATAATCATGTCACCTGCAGATAAAAATAATTTTACTCCTTTTTTCATCTGGATGCCTTTTATTTCTTTTTCTTGACTGATGGCACCGGCGAGAACTTCCTCACAGTGTCGACCATCAGTGGTGAGAACAAGGATCCCCGCCTCCTTCCTGATCTCAGAAGGGAGGATTCGACATTGCACCACGAAATGCAGTGTTCCTGTTGGTCTCTCACAGATGCCGTCTATCAGGCTGGGGAGGTTTCTTTCTGTCCTCGTTTGCTGAGAGTTTTAAATTTCATGATGTAGTTTTTCCACTGCAGAAACCTAAAAGAAAACTAAGCAAATTAGACCCCAAAACAATAGAATTAAATTGATTTTCAAATGTTAAACCAACTCTGCTCCTGATGTCTTGGTGGGCTTGGTTTGCTGTTTTATGAAGAATTCTTGGGTCCACATTCGTGAGTGATGTTGGTGTGTATTCTCTTTTATGTCTTTTCCTCTTTGCATTGAACTGACAAGTCTTTTTAATTTTCAGGAGGGTTTGCATTTGTGTATGAAGCTCAAGATGTGGGGAGTGGCAGAGAGTATGCATTAAAGGTAATGAACCATTTAACGCCTTCTCTGGATTTTCATCTTTTGTGTGTGCTGTTTCCTGATACAGAGGCTATTATCCAATGAAGAGGAAAAGAACAGAGCCATCATTCAAGAAGTTTGCTTCATGGTATCCTTTTCCTGGAACCAGGAGCCAGCACGGTGGCTTTGGCAGGCACAGGCCTGCGTCAAGCTGTGACCGCCAGTGGCCAAGAGGCTGCTCCGTGACGTTGTCTTTCATGTGTTAAAATCGGCTTTTTGCTTTTACCAAACCTAGTTGTAGGCGACTTCTAGGAAGAAGCAGTTTTTTCTGTTTTTTTTTTACTGCCAGGGTAATAGTAGAAGATTCAGAAGTGTTGGGAATGAAGTTGTTCCTACCCAAGAGGTCTCCCTGCCCAGTGGATGGGCTGGTTACCACAGGGGGCCCTTGCCCGGCCCGGCCCCCTCAGCTCCTCCGGAGACCTGGCTGAGAGCCGTGCAGATGGCCTGGCTCCCACAGGCCCCGATGTGGCTTCTCAGCCGCCCCTCTCGTCCCTTCTCAGGCTGTCCCAGCATGACTGGGCGGGGCATCTCCCGGCGCTGACAGAGGATCTGGGGGCTGCACTCCCTGTCCACTGCCACATGTCCCTCCTGAGCCTGGAGTCTTCGGCCCTGGCTGCCCTCAGACTCTGCCTCTCTTTCCTCTCCTAGCTCTGTTCACTCGGAGAGCCCGCCGGCTGCCTGAGTGTGGGTTCGGGTGGACACAGCCACGCCGCAGCCTCCCTGCGCACAGCCCCCTGAGGGCCCTGCCTCCTCCTGCCACGCGCGGGATGGACTTTGGTGTCGCTGTGGTCAGGTGTGTGTGGCCGGTGTGCCTGCCTTTGTCCCGTGTGTTAATATTGTCTACATTTATTTTGAAGTGCACAGAACTGTGGACATGGTTATGTACGTTCTCCTTTAACAAGACAACTGCAGAAAAAGCTTTCCGGCCACCCGAACATTGTCCAGTTTTGTTCTGCAGCGTCTATAGGAAAAGAGGAGTCAGACACGGGGCAGGCTGAGTTCCTCTTGCTCACAGAGCTCTGTAAAGGTAACGTCCTGTGAAGGCCGGCTTGGTGCCATCCTGCCTCCATGTGAGTTTCATTCTCTTTTAGGGCAGCTGGTGGAATTTTTGAAGAAAATGGAATCTCGAGGCCCCCTTTCGTGCGACACGGTTCTGAAGATCTTCTACCAGACGTGCCGCGCCGTGCAGCACATGCACCGGCAGAAGCCGCCCATCATCCACAGGGACCTCAAGGTAGTGGCTCCCTCCACACGCGGCTGCCAAGGAGTTCACGGGGCTGTCTTGTGGAATTTTACAGGTTGAGAACTTGTTGCTTAGTAACCAAGGGACCATTAAGCTGTGTGACTTTGGCAGTGCCACGACCATCTCGCACTACCCTGACTACAGCTGGAGCGCCCAGAGGCGAGCCCTGGTGGAGGAAGAGGTGAGCTGAGTGGGGCCTATGCTGGGGGAAGCACTTTTCCTTTGAAATGTTTGTATTTTTTCAGATCACGAGGAATACAACACCAATGTATAGAACACCAGAAATCATAGACTTGTATTCCAACTTCCCGATCGGCGAGAAGCAGGATATCTGGGTGAGGTCTGGCGCCTCTCAGTGGCAGTGCCTGGGCCTAGGCATCACCCCTGCTCTCCCCGCAGGCCCTGGGCTGCATCTTGTACCTGCTGTGCTTCCGGCAGCACCCTTTTGAGGATGGAGCGAAACTTCGAATAGTCAATGGGAAGTACTCGATCCCCCCGCACGACACGCAGTACACGGTCTTCCACAGCCTCATCCGTAAGTCCCGGTGGAATGCGTGCGTGGGGCAGGTGGGGCCGAGCGCGCTGTGCTTCTGCTGCAGGCGCCATGCTGCAGGTGAACCCGGAGGAGCGGCTGTCCATCGCCGAGGTGGTGCACCAGCTGCAGGAGATCGCGGCCGCCCGCAACGTGAACCCCAAGTCTCCCATCACAGAGGTGAGGGAGGCACACGTGAGCCCCAAATCCCCGAGAACTGACCTCTGCATTTTCATTGTCACAGCTCCTGGAGCAGAATGGAGGCTACGGGAGCGCCACACTGTCCCGAGGGCCACCCCCTCCCGTGGGCCCCGCTGGCAGTGGCTACAGTGGAGGTGAGTGCCCTGTCCTGTGCCCGCCACCTGTCCTGGGGCCTGCTGAGACTGTGTCTCCCTGCAGGCCTGGCGCTGGCGGAGTACGACCAGCCGTATGGCGGCTTCCTGGACATTCTGCGGGGTGGGACAGAGCGGCTCTTCACCAACCTCAAGGACACCTCCTCCAAGGTCATCCAGTCCGTCGCTAAGTGAGTGTGAGGCTCCAGAGCCCTGGACCTGCTCATAACCAAGTTCTCTTCTTTTTAATTCCAGTTATGCAAAGGGTGACCTGGACATATCTTACATCACATCCAGAATTGCAGGTATGCGTGCCACATGAGGCTGTGGGACGCGCCCCAGGTGCTGACGCAGGTCTGCTTGTTTCAGTGATGTCATTCCCAGCAGAAGGTGTGGAGTCAGCGCTCAAAAACAACATCGAAGATGTGCGGTTGTTCCTGGACTCCAAGCACCCAGGGCACTATGCCGTCTACAACCTGTCCCCGAGGACCTACCGGCCCTCCAGGTTCCACAACCGGGTGTGTGGCCACAGGCTTTGTCTTGGTGCCACGCCGTCCGTGCCACCGTGCCCTGTCCCCACAGGTCTCCGAGTGTGGCTGGGCAGCACGGCGGGCCCCACACCTGCACACCCTGTACAACATCTGCAGGAACATGCACGCCTGGCTGCGGCAGGACCACAAGAACGTCTGCGTCGTGCACTGCATGGTGAGCTCGAGGGCCGTGGGCTGGCGCCGTCTAGGCGCACGCGAGACGTGTCTGTCTGTCCTAGGACGGGAGAGCCGCGTCTGCTGTGGCCGTCTGCTCCTTCCTGTGCTTCTGCCGTCTCTTCAGCACCGCGGAGGCCGCCGTGTACATGTTCAGCATGAAGCGCTGCCCACCAGGCATCTGGCCATCCCACAAAAGGTACTGCGTGGCCCTCCGGGGACAGGGGACAGGTCACGTGGTGACGCGGCACGTCTGCCCCCAGGTACATCGAGTACATGTGTGACATGGTGGCGGAGGAGCCCATCACACCCCACAGCAAGCCCATCCTGGTGAGGGCCGTGGTCATGACACCCGTGCCGCTGTTCAGCAAGCAGAGGAGCGGCTGCAGGCCCTTCTGCGAGGTCTACGTGGGGGACGAGCGTGTGGCCAGCACCTCCCAGGAGTACGACAAGATGCGGTGAGTGCAGCTGCAGCCCCACGCTGTGCTCCTTAAAATTTTTCTCTTGTCATTCTGTCCTTAGGGACTTTAAGATTGAAGATGGCAAAGCGGTGATTCCCCTGGGCGTCACGGTGCAAGGAGACGTGCTCATCGTCATCTATCACGCCCGGTCCACTCTGGGCGGCCGGCTGCAGGCCAAGGTGAGAGAGCCTGTGGCTTGCCCGGTGCTCCCCACGTGGGGTGTCGTGTTTGCTCTCTTTGCAGATGGCATCCATGAAGATGTTCCAGATTCAGTTCCACACGGGGTTTGTGCCTCGGAACGCCACCACTGTGAAATTTGCCAAGTACGTTGGTACCGCTTGTGCTCGGTGGGGAGCCTTCCTAAGTGGTGTCTACTTGTAACCGCAGGTATGACCTGGACGCGTGTGACATTCAAGAAAAATACCCGGATTTATTTCAAGTGAACCTGGAAGTGGAGGTGGAGCCCAGGGACAGGCCGAGCCGGGAAGCCCCACCATGGGAGAACTCGAGCATGAGGGGGCTGAACCCCAAAATCCTGTTTTCCAGCCGGGAGGAGCAGCAAGACATTCTGTCTAAGTTTGGTAAGATCCCGCAGGTGAATTAGGTGAACCCTCACTAGCCTGTGGTTTTGTTTCCTTTTCGCAGAAGAGAAGGAGGCAGAGACTGGTGCAGAAAATGCCTCTTCCAAGGAGAGCGAGTCTGCCCTGATGGAGGACAGAGACGAGAGTGAGGTGTCAGATGAAGGGGGATCCCCGATCTCCAGCGAGGGCCAGGAACCCAGGGCCGACCCAGAGCCCCCCGGCCTGGCAGCAGGGCTGGTGCAGCAGGACTTGGTTTTTGAGGTGGAGACACCGGCTGTGCTGCCAGAGCCTGTGCCACAGGAAGACGGGGTCGACCTCCTGGGCCTGCACTCCGAGGTGGGCGCAGGGCCAGCTGTACCCCCGCAGGCCTGCAAGGCCCCCTCCAGCAACACCGACCTGCTCAGCTGCCTCCTTGGGCCCCCTGAGGCCGCCTCCCAGGGGCCCCCGGAGGATCTGCTCAGCGAGGACCCGCTGCTCCTGGCAAGCCCGGCCCCTCCCCTGAGCGTGCAGAGCACCCCAAGAGGAGGGCCCCCTGCCGCTGGTACGTGTTTCTGTTCTGAAGGCGAGTGGCTTTGAGTCCTCCCCATGCCCGCCTGTCCCCACAGCTGACCCCTTTGGCCCGCTTCTGCCGTCTTCAGGCAACAACTCCCAGCCCTGCTCCAATCCTGATCTCTTCGGCGAATTTCTCAATTCGGACTCTGTGACCGTCCCACCATCCTTCCCGTCTGCCCACAGTGCTCCGCCCCCATCCTGCAGCGCCGACTTCCTGCACCTGGGTAAGTGCCTCTCGCCTGGCAGCCAGCTCTCCAACTGTGCTCTCTTCTGGTTCCTTCTTCCCAGGGGATCTGCCAGGAGAGCCCAGCAAGATGACAGCCTCGTCCAGCAACCCAGACCTGCTGGGAGGATGGGCTGCCTGGACCGAGACTGCAGCATCGGCAGTGGCCCCCACGCCAGCCACAGAAGGTATGGCCACCACCCACCAAGGACAGGGCTCCGCTTGTTCTAATGCCCTGTGCCCCTTCTCCAGGCCCCCTCTTCTCTCCTGGAGGTCAGCCGGCCCCTTGTGGCTCTCAGGCCAGCTGGACCAAGTCTCAGAACCCGGACCCATTTGCTGACCTTGGCGACCTCAGCTCCGGCCTCCAAGGTAACGTGGAGGGCACTTTGGGGGTGTGGAAGAGATGCCGAGTTTCCGATCTCCATCTCCACAGGCTCACCAGCTGGATTCCCTCCTGGGGGCTTCATTCCCAAAACGGCCACCACGCCCAAAGGCAGCAGCTCCTGGCAGACAAGTCGGCCGCCAGCCCAGGGCGCCTCATGGCCCCCTCAGGCCAAGCCGCCCCCCAAAGCCTGCACACAGCCAAGGCCTAACTATGCCTCGAACTTCAGTGTGATCGGGGCGCGGGAGGAGCGGGGGGTCCGCGCACCCAGCTTTGGTGAGTCCCCCACTCTCTGTTGCTGTGGAGTTTCAAACAAAAAAAAGTTTCTGTTCTTTTCTAGCTCAAAAGCCAAAAGTCTCTGAGAACGACTTTGAAGATCTGTTGTCCAATCAAGGCTTCTCCTCCAGGTCTGACAAGAAAGGGCCAAAGACCATTGCAGAGATGAGGAAGCAGGACCTGGCTAAAGACACGGACCCACTCAAGCTGAAGGTGGGTGGGTGGGCAGCTCTTCCTGGGAGCCCCCAGGGCTCGGCAAGCTCCGTGTCTCCCGCAGCTCCTGGACTGGATTGAGGGCAAGGAGCGGAACATCCGGGCCCTGCTGTCCACGCTGCACACAGTGCTGTGGGACGGGGAGAGCCGCTGGACGCCCGTGGGCATGGCCGACCTGGTGGCTCCGGAGCAAGTGAAGAAGCACTATCGCCGCGCGGTGCTGGCTGTGCACCCCGACAAGGTGAGCAGAGCTGCCAGGCGGCCGCTTGAGGCTAAGAGGCGCTTACACCGCCTGTCACCCATAGGCTGCGGGGCAGCCGTACGAGCAGCACGCCAAGATGATCTTCATGGAGCTGAATGACGCCTGGTCGGAGTTTGAGAACCAGGGCTCCCGGCCCCTCTTCTGAGGCCGCAGTGGTGGTGGCTGCGCACACAGCTCCACAGGTTGGGAGCCGTCGTGGGACCTGGGTCCCCACCGTGAGGACCCCGTGGGCGACAGCAGGTGTGGCCAGGGTGGGGCTCCGAGCCCCGGGTCACCGCCCGCCCAGCGTTCCAGGCACATGAAGAGAAAGCATTCCAAAGCCTCTGATTGTTGTTTCCTTTTTCTCCTCCCGAAGGAACAGCTGATTCATGCTCCTCCCGCAATTGTCACGTCTGTGATTTATTTGGTGTTTCGGGCGTGGCCTCTGGAGCCCCGGCACGTGGTGGGCCACGCTGCTGGCGCTCATGGGCCCTGGTGTTTGCACCGCACTTTGTAATCAGTCCCGTGGTTGTCTGTACAGAATTAAACTATTTTCCGATGACTGCTGTGTCTCCAGTGTGGATCCACTCGCCC